CAGAATTAGAAGTGCATTTGTCCTTGTGTGTGTTGGGGGTGGAGGTGAAGGGTGCAGGAGAAGGATGGGTACTGGCAAAGTCGCTACTCACTGAGCAAATTTTCAAGCGGGTGCCTTTCCCAATTTTGTTGAGCCTCTGATAAAAACACGTTGAAGTAAAATGTCCACTATAGTATCAAGTAAAAATTGAGACCGTAAGATATAGCAAAGGGAGTCAATTTGCATAGCCCATTTTAATGCTTCTACTTTCTCTAACCAATCTGAAGACTCAGTTGTTCCCACTCCCATCTCCACTTTCCCTTTCATGCCTCCAAATGTTAAACTCCAACTATTGTAGCATTTTAACACATGGCTCCATTTGTGTCTATTTCCACCTAGCGTATTGTGAATATTTTCTACAGGCGCACACTAATCACCAACTGAAGTGAGAATCACATTTTCCTCCACTTGGCTTGGTACTACAGGTCTTGAAGCAAAAGCCTGTATTTCAGTCTGAGGAGTTCTACTTGCTTGAGAAAGTACTGTTGTTACCAAGTGGTCTCGTTCAGTGGGGTAAAGATTTTTGTTTTAGAGGCTGGAGCCGGTCTGCAAATAAAAGATGGCTTAGGAGAAAAGCTATCCAATGTTTTTTCCTTGGCCCGCATAGGTTGACGGTAGCCAAGCTGGTACTTGGCTTGGAGTGAAAAGTGGAGGCTGCCTGGGGGCGTCCTGCAGTCAGGGCAGAGAGAGTGTGGAGAGCTGTTGGGAGGTGTCCCACCCACGCCCCCACAAGGAGGGGAAACCAGGTCGCCGCGGTCTGCAGCAGAACGCCAGGTTCCAGAGGACGGCAGGCGGAGGGCGGAGGGAGAAAGGCGCGCGAAGGCGCGGAGGAGGCGTCGGCTGCGGCGCCCACTCCCCCTAGTCCCAGCGCCCTGCCGCTCGCCTCCCGCTGCCGGGCGCCGGCGCGCTCGGCTCTTTCCGCCGCCGCCGCTGCCGCGCGGTGGCCCGTGCGCCTCGGCACCTTCGGCAATTTCCGTCGGGCCCCAGCCGCCATTTTCTCGCCGCTTGTGTGGCTCGCTGGCTGCGTGGCTCGGTTCTTGTGAGCGAAGCTTTGTCCGGTTCGGCAATGGACGGGTATGTAATCGGGCCGGCGAGAAGGTGTGTGTGGAGGTTGAAACTACTTATTTTTTCTTTGCAGAATCGTCACTGAGGTTGCAGTTGGCGTGAAGGTAGGAAAATACTATGTTTGAAACTGGGATTGACTTAAGTTTTGTTTTTGTTTCTTACTTTTAGAATATCTGATCTGGACTTCTGTGGATTTATGGAAGAGCTGGCTTTATTTCTCTATCCTGTGGGAGGGGCAAACTTTGATTTTGTATGTGGAGTAACTTGACCTTCAGTTTTTTTGGTCTGAGAACAAAGGCCAAAAAATATGTAACAGTTAATAACGTAATTCACTTACTTAGTCAATAAATATGTGGTGTCTTATGCTAATTTGTTTTTGTTTTCATAGAGAGGATCTGACGAACTACTCTCAGGCAGTGTTCTCAGTAGTCCGAACTCTAATATGAGCAGCATGGTAGTTACAGGTAAGTGTTACTCTCTTAGCAGTCTGTCATTTATATATAAGGACTGTTTTTTAATGTCTTTCAGCCAATGGTAATGATAGTAAAAAATTTAAAGGAGAAGATAAAATGGATGGTGCTCCTTCTCGTGTACTTCATATTCGAAAATTACCTGGGGAAGTAACAGAAACTGAAGTTATTGCTTTAGGCTTACCTTTTGGTAAGGTGACCAACATCCTTATGCTGAAAGGAAAAAATCAGGTACACTTCTTTCAGGGTTTATGAAATGTTAAAGTATTAAAAATTGTGCTACTTAAATTTTCAGGCATTTTTGGAACTAGCAACCGAGGAAGCAGCTATTACTATGGTTAATTACTATTCTGCTGTGACACCTCATCTTCGTAACCAACCAATATATATCCAGTACTCGAATCACAAAGAACTAAAGACAGATAATACATTAAACCAAGTAAGTATGTGTAGGTACATAAATAAAATGGCATGTTTCTAAACTACATAATCTTAATTTCCAGCGTGCTCAGGCAGTTCTTCAAGCTGTGACAGCTGTCCAGACAGCAAATACTCCTCTTAGTGGCACCACAGTTAGCGAGAGTGCAGTGACTCCAGCCCAGAGTCCAGTACTTAGAATAATTATTGACAACATGTACTACCCTGTAACACTTGATGTTCTTCACCAAGTAAGTTTAATCTGCATAATTACCTATAAATTTAAGTAATGTTTTGATTTTAATGTTTTAACAGATATTTTCTAAGTTTGGTGCTGTATTGAAGATAATCACATTTACAAAAAATAACCAGTTTCAAGCTTTGCTCCAGTATGGTGATCCAGTAAATGCTCAACAAGCAAAACTAGTAAGTCTTTCTTTTGAGATGGTGATTTTTTTAGATTGCTGATATGCTTTATTCACTTTTACAGGCCCTAGATGGTCAGAATATTTATAATGCCTGCTGTACCCTAAGGATTGATTTTTCCAAACTTGTGAATTTGAATGTAAAATACAACAATGATAAAAGTAGGGATTATACTCGACCTGATCTTCCATCTGGGGATGGACAACCTGCATTGGACCCAGCTATTGCTGCAGCATTTGCCAAGGAGACATCCCTCTTAGGTATGATTTTTATTGTCTTAACCACTTTTCTCGTTTCGTAAAATATGCTTTATTTTAAAATTAGGGCTTCCTGTTGCAGCTGTTCCAGGAGCTCTGAGTCCTTTGGCCATTCCAAATGCTGCTGCAGCAGCTGCTGCAGCTGCTGCTGGCCGAGTGGGTATGCCTGGAGTCTCAGCTGGTGGCAATACAGTCCTGTTGGTTAGCAATTTAAATGAAGAGGTTAGTAAAATAATCTCTAATGTTTATTCTTTCTTACGCTGCTTGCTCTTCTCTCCTTCTAAAGATGGTTACGCCCCAAAGTCTGTTTACCCTCTTCGGTATGTTATTGTTAGCACTATACTTTTATTATTTTTGGATTACCTCTCTGTGGCTCCAAAAAAGGTGTTTATGGAGATGTGCAGCGTGTGAAGATTTTATACAATAAGAAAGACAGCGCTCTAATACAGATGGCTGATGGAAACCAATCACAACTTGGTAAGATTAAACTATGTTTTATCTATACATCTTGTTTGTTAATAGACATGCTTTCTTTTTATAGCCATGAATCATCTTAATGGACAGAAAATGTATGGAAAAATTATTCGTGTTACTCTGTCTAAACATCAGACTGTACAGCTACCTCGAGAGGGACTTGATGATCAAGGGCTAACAAAAGATTTTGGTAATTCCCCATTGCATCGTTTTAAGAAACCTGGATCCAAAAATTTTCAAAACATTTTTCCTCCTTCTGCCACCCTTCACCTATCTAATATCCCGTAAGTATATAAGCTAGAGTGTATTGAGATACCTTCACTTTTTCTTCCCATTCAATTTTCCTAGTCCATCAGTAGCAGAAGAGGATCTACGAACACTGTTCGCTAACACTGGGGGCACTGTGAAAGCATTTAAGTTTTTTCAGTAAGCAAGCTTCCTTATCTTTAAATTAGTGAATGAAGTGTCTAATTTTATAATTTTGTTTCAGAAGAGATCACAAAATGGCTCTTCTTCAGATGGCAACAGTGGAAGAAGCTATTCAGGCCTTGATTGATCTTCATAATTATAACCTTGGAGAAAACCATCATCTGAGAGTGTCTTTCTCCAAGTCAACAATTTAAAAATGGGAAGATGAAGATTGGGGGTGAATCACATTGTTCAATGTCATCACCTATTTGACTGTTCAGAAAAGTGGGGACCAGAGTTTGATTTTTTTTGTTTTTGTTTTTTTGGGGTTTCTTTTTTTTTTCCATGCTGTTATCATTCCTTGGTTATAAAATGAAATGGCATATGTAAAGGCAGAGTTGTTAACTGCTATATTTCATCTGTTCTATAGGGAAGCCATTTTGTCTGTTTAAAATTTCAGTTTAATTTTGCTTTTTTTTTTTTTTTTTTTTTCCTTTCAACTTAGTTGACATACGTGCCTTAAAAAGGAAAACTAGTGTTGCTATTGTGCATTTACTAGAAAAAAGGAATTGGTTGTTTAGGGCACACTGTTATATGGGAATTAAAATATGTTTAGGCAGGGGTGTGTAAAAAGGTTAAGTTTTTGTTTCTCCTGCTTGGAACTTATTTTGAATTACTGGCTTGTCACCTTTTTTTCTATTTAATCAAATAAGATACATGATATTGAAAGAATAAAGCAGCATTTTTAGTTTTTACTACCTTAGGCTTTATTGCTTTGAAAACAACATTGGCCTTTTGTATCTCACAATTCTGGTCTAGATTCAGTTATGAATGTAGGCATTAGTTAAAATTAACAAGATGCAGAGTATTAATTTCTTAAGACAACAAAGTGATTTCTGTAAGTTTGAGCCCTATGTGGAAAGCATTGTGGAATCTTAACCTTTTCGTACACACTCTTGTGGGACGTATCATATAAATGTCAGCACTAAGTAATGTCTTGTTTGTGGCTGAATATTTTTCGTAGATGTTTTTGAAGTTGACATGACTTACGTGCATTTAAATATATATTGCCATCCTTAGTTTGTAATTAAGATTTGGAATATGGTTGTGGATTTCTGAGCATGTGCAGACTGGTCTAGCTAGTTCAGGAACTGGTGCATGTATTTTTCAAAGATAAAGAAAGTGTACTGCGAAAATATGCAGGAAGATTAATTTTGTGGCAGTTTTCTAAAACTGACAACCAGGTGGGACCAAAGTTTATGTGCCTTTAGTCTTAATTTACCTTGCATTGTAATATTCAGTTTTAATAAATCTTCAAAATATTTTGTATTTAGGAATAGATCTGACTTTAATAAAAACATGGCTCAGAATCTACAGGTCAAATTAATTTGAACAGTTCTTGTCAATCCGAATTGTTGATTCTGTTTAAATGACCAATACTTTTTGAAATTGATGTACTTAGTTTCAAGATTCATAGATTCTGTTATCTATGTAGACAGAATGGTCATGTATATTTTCTATTAGTTGAGTTTTTACATCTTTAGAAATGTAAAATTCAGTATAGTTTGAAAGCGGCACAATTAAAAATTAATTTTCTAACAAAGTTGGGAGGTTTGATGGTTGTTTAATTTCATTTTGTGTGTACTCTGCTTACCCCTGTAGCATGCTCAATAAACACTTCTGTAGCTCTATATTCACCTTTTCTGTCTTTCTCTGCTGCCTTTTCTCTCTCCTCTTCTTTGTTTTCACTCCACTGTGCTTCTGAATTCATGTTTATTCTCTGCCAGGGTGGGAAAGGAGTAATAATATTACAATTCTATGGCTTTATACCATAAATAAATCTAGATGCTGTGAAAATATACCAGCTGGTTTTTTTTAATTTAAAAGATGGTAACTGCTTTTCAGGAGGACACATATTAAACATTTCCCACCCTGTTATAATCTACTGCTTTAAAGACATAACTTTTATTGTAGCTTGTTAATTCTATCTCTTTTGTTCTTGTTGTTTTTTTTTTTTTTCCAGTAGATTTATGCACTAATAGATCTTTTGGATTTGCCATGCTCTCTTGCTGCAGTTTCATCTTTCATCTTTTGTGTCTGCTAAAGATTTCTTACTAATCTTAGACTACCTTGTGAGTTAACAAAAAGAACTTGATATTACTGGGAAGAAAGAGCAGCATATCTGCATATCAGCATATCTGCTTTTGCCTTGGGTGGGAAGAATGATATACATTCAAGTATTTAAAAACTTAGAGTAATTTGCATTTAACAACTGAGGATGTTACTACTGTAACTTGTTAAGCAGTTACAATTAGGGTGCTATTTATATTCAAAATATTTCGGTCAGTTTTTCTAAACAGATATATTGGTATCAAATAACTTTGGAGTTACACATGTTTCTTAGGTTTGTTCTGTTATAAAATATCCCACACTTATGCAAAACTTACACATAGGATAATAAAAAGTAAATGAAGGAACATAAAATATGTTTTACTATACTTAATGTAGTAATTCAGTTACCTCCAAGAAAGAAGAATATAATAAGTAAAATAATTTTGTTTACACTAGTGTCACTGTTGTCATCTGAAGAAGAACCATTAGAGTCAACAGTCTGGGATGATTTGGAAGCTAGGTGATCTGTGTTTTTTTCTTAAAATAACATCGTAGCACAGAGGAACTCTACCAGCATCAGATAAGTCTAAAGTCTAAAAAACCAATACCAGGGTTAGTGAATAGTAATTGAACAAAGCTTCTCAAGGTGAAGTTTTTCTCAGTAATTAGTGGTGGCTATAATATTTGAAAGTAGGTTCTGTCACCTTTTCAGGTGCTCATTGTGGGTGGGATTGCCTTGGGAAGGAGAAACTAAGTCCTGAGCTGTGTGTGTGGACTTAGTTTGTGCCAGTTGCTAAGCTGGTGGGAGTTCCCAGTCTCCCTAGTGGGAGATAACCAGAAACCAGCTCTTCCTGCCTAAGGACTACAGCAGATTCTATACTGTCTTACAGTATGCCCTAATACGGCCTTCCTTCCAAAGCACCAAGTCACTAAAGGGGGATTTTGACATTCTAGAATATTTTTAATTCAGTACATCAAATTAACCCAGGCCTTGGCATATAGTGAATTGCTTATTAAAAGTTAGGTAAAAATAAAAACAGCTTTGTCGTATATTAGTACTCTATGACTCTTAGAGTGAACAAGCTAACAAGTATTCTTAGGACTTAGCTGCTTTGTTAATAGAGGTCTTAACTTGAATATTTAGAAATAATCAGAAAAATTATTTTTTGGTATTGAAGATGTATTTTGGAAATGGGTTTTAAAGTACCTACTTAAGGAAGAGATATCTACAGTTTATATTTAACGTTAGCATTTGAAAGCAATGAAGAAAATTTTTCCTTAACCAGGAAGTGTAATGAATCATTATATTAGAGATTAAATTAACACTTTGGAAGCATTTTAGCTCCTAGAGTTAAGGTTAGTATAGTGAAATTATGGTGATTAGCTTAATTCATTCATGTACATCTATTTGTATCACCATATAATTACTAGGGAAAGGACAAATCACTTTTCAAAGCCTCAATGTTATTTGTAAAATGGAGGCAATAAGTTCTGCTCTGCTCCCCTCACAGGATTATTACAGAGGCTCAAATAGGATAAGTGAAGGAATGCTATGCAATTAGTTAACTAATGCCAGTTCCCAGACTGCCAGATTTGCCCACAGTAAACTTCATTATCCACAATACATGTTATCCTAATATGTCTTTTTGCTACAAAGAAATACTAATGTTTTAAAATTATTTACTAGTTTCATAAAGCAGAAAGATGTAAAATGCAGTTATAGAGAGCATCCCAAGCCAGATGAAAAGAAACCATGGATTTAGCTTTATATTTTCTGTTTGAACTTGATAGCCCAATCATAAAATGCACATATTTAATTATAGACTGCACTTAAGATTTCATATGTATAAAAAAGTTGCTGTGAAACAGGTAATTTTAACACTCAGGAATTTCAAGGCTAAGGAAGAAAGACATACTCTCATGAGCAGCTCTGAACTTCAAACAGGATTTTCTGGCTGCCTTAATATATTAAAATGGAGCCTAAATCTGAAAACGTTTTTTTCATTCAGAAGAAAGTACAGAATTCAGTGAAATTGAGTATACTAGGAAATCTGATGGCAAGAATTCAGCAGAAAGTCTTAATTTTAAACCGTAATATTCATTGATTATGCAAAACCTTAGTTTTATAGTTATTCTTTGTTATTTTGAATAGCTTCCCTTTAAATTTTCTAGTTTCAGATTTTGCAAATAAAAGTGTACATGTTAAAGTTATAGAGTATTAGATTATTCACATTAAGAACTGTTCAAATACGCGGAAAAATAAAACCGTAATGAACACCTATGCACTTCACTCAACTATATCACTACCTAACATATTCCATATTTTAAACGTAATTATATATTAGTTGAAAGAAAACGTTACAGAATGAACTGAAATCCCATATGAACCTCTTTCTGATCTTAGTTCAAACCTTATTCTTTCCCAAGAGGTAATTGTTACCTTCAGTTTAGTATTTTATTATTCAGTGGTTGCTTTTCAAGAGGAATTTGTCCTATATTCTGTAGGCTAAATTTCTTGTTTTGCCTAGTTATAAAAATGGCAAATAATATGATATTGGGTGTTTAAATAGTACAATATTGTTCAAAACACACTTTATAATTTTTAACAGACTGTTTGGACATTGATAATTCCCCTATCAAATCTCATGACATTTAACCAATTTTTAACAAGGATTTTAAATTGTGTTTAAGAAATAAGTCATTTGGGCCTCAGGTTTCTCTTAAGGATGTAAACAAGGAGCTATATCATTGGTATTTTAGACGCTGAATTATGTGTAAGGTCCTTAAATACAAACATACCCTTTGTAGCTTCACAGAGCCACCCGTTTTGCACTTCTCTCGCTTTTCTTCCTCCCTCTTTGGCTCCCATTTCAATGGACAGAAAGACTATGTGGCATCTCTATTTTCATTCACTTGGTTTATTGTCTTGGTATGTTGTATAGGTTTTTGAATCAGAAAATTTTAACATTTTTAGATATTTCAAACATACAAAAAATAGAAGAATATTTAACAAACCCTTGTCAGCTTCAGTTAGCAACTTAGATCTTCCTCGTTTCCTCCACCCAATTCTCATCTCCTTTATTAATGCAGATCCCAGATATATTTTATCAAGAAATTTTGTAGCATATATTTGTGTTGTTTTATTCGTGGTCATAGTTGCTTTCTCTAATATCTAGACTAGCCTAGCTGGTCAATACTACTTTTCTTCAAATCCTAGAACCTCCCTATTAAAAATATAGTCACCAGACCAGTGGCAAATTAGTATCACCTAGGAGTTTATTAGAAACTCAGTCTATGAGCCTACTGAATCTACATTTTGACAAGATTGGCAGGTGATGCATTTGGACATAAGTTGGAGAAGCACTCAATGCATTTTTTCAGTTCTATAAAAATCAGCTTCAAAGTTTTTTCCTGAGTGTGGAAATTATTTCATTAGTAATTTTAAGTTATGCAGATATAGTTAATACCAAGAAATAATTGAACTGAAAAGGAACCCGGATATCTAGTTTTAACCAGCTGTTTTAAAGATAAACAGTTCTAGAGATCAAATGAATAGTTTAGCAACATATTTATTGTAACTTACCTGTAGTTAGAATCCAAGTCCCTGGCTTTCCAATCCAGTCTTCAATGTATAATACTGATCAAAAGAAATACAGGCCTGCTATTATTCATAAATTTAAACTATTATGTACAAGTTGATAGCTTATAATAGAAATCAGTATGATTAGTGTTAAAAGTCAAATTTAGTCTGACAGGGAAGGAATGTCCATGTGAACTGATTTTTTTTAATAGAATGCAAATTAATACTCAATTCCTGATTTGTTTATTACATTTTGTGGTTTAATGAAATGATACTCAGGTCATTTTCATAAATAGCTTTTCTATTAATGCTTCCTCAGTCACATTCTCTATTCCTATTGCATAGCACAGTCTAACAGTTGAAATGCCTAAGCCTTACTGAATGATGACTGATATTCTCTGTGAGAGTTAGAGCTGTACTATAAATATACATTACCTGTGCAAAGTATGCCTTCAGGGGCTATTCCCCATAACCTTAGCAAAATTTTAAAATATTCTTATGGCTAGCAATCTTATCTATTGTCATGTCTTACTATTTCCTGCTTACCACCCCCATTTCTCTCTCAACCTTGTTGCTGCATTAGCTGTCCATCACTTAACACTGTTTATTTCTCTGTTTTTCTTCCATCATTCTCTTCTTTGCAACTAAATGATTTAGACTTTTTATAACCATAATCAACCAGTTAGATTCTTTTTATTTGTGGTTATTGAGTTGATAAATGATAGTGCATTTTATGTAATATTCAGGTGTTATGCTATTTTTATCTGGTTCACTTTAAAACCTCCCTCCCCCCACTCCCTTTTTTTGTGGGTTTTTTTTTTATTATTATTATTTTCCAGTTTTGTGTTGTTTTGCTTTTTAACTTCTGAGATTGCAGTGGTTCCAGATGGTTGAAATCACTAGTAGTGATTTACATGAAGCATTCATGTATTTATTACTGGTATATTCAACTATGGTGGAGGGAAATTGGTCGAAGAATTACGGTTAAAGAGCTCCTTTAAAAAGGAGATTTGTAGAATTCTAAAATGTGATTCTGATTCATATAGTCATGATTCTTAGAAATTAGCTACAGGAAGAGATAGAAACATTGCTATAGTTGTCTTTGCCCTAAGTTTGGAGTTTTATAGTGTAATATATATATAATAGCTCTAATTATAAATACACTTTTACTCTGGAAAAAGCATAGACATTGACATAAGAGACATTTAAAAACCATTATTTTCTCATCTGTAAAATGGAGAGAATTACTTCATATGTTCACTTATAAGGATTATGTGAAATACTGTTCCATTCCATTAGTAGTTTTTCTTTTCCTCTAATTGGGGGTGGGGGCAGTTTTTGGCATTCTATTTATGGAAGGTGTTTTTTTCCCTAAGATCATTTTGATGTCTCAGAAGACATTTGCTATGTACGTTGGACATTTGCCATGTACATTGTAGAGAATACAAAGATAAACAGAACCACAGTACAGCTGGTTCTATTAGACATTGAAAATGCATATTCTAGCATATTTAATATATTAGGGAACAATTTAAGCATAATGTGAATTTCATGTTTACTGAAGATTTCATCCTGAGAAACAAATGAAAGCAGAAAATTACAACCAACTGAACCAGCTGTGTAAGAAATATATATATGGTGTGCACACATGTACATACCTCAGACATCTATTAGCATTCTCAGTTTTCCACAAGTTAAAAGCCACGCTCATCCATATCTGGTGCTAATAACTTCCTATCCAATTTCAGATAGCTGTTTTCAACACATCTGACACCTTCTTTTTTTCAAGCAAACTTCAGGTCTTTTTCAAGATAAAGTCATTTATAGTAGTGTCTATATATTTCTTAACCATTTAACATGTAAACTGTGCTGCCTTTTAAGAAATTAATTCTATCCTTTTTAGTGTCAGAGTTGAAGATTTTGAGTGTTGTGCCCTAACCTTATCATTTTCCTCATAAGTCCTGTGGTTTTTATTGTATGATTTTGCATAGTGTGGCAATTCTTGGAAATGCTTATGTTGTGTTATAGTATAACTGACTTACTACTTTCAAATAGCTTCTAGTCTGATTCATGTTATGACAGTATACAGTATAGCAAAATAAGGACATCAGGGAACAGGAGGCTGAGCATATCACCATTTACCAATGGTAGCTTGAGCAAGGCACTTCATTTATCGAAGTCCATTTTCTCATCTGTACAATGGAGGTGATGATAGTACATGTCTTTTCTGTCTTGTGTTATTTGTAGTTTCAAGTAAGATATGAAATATGCTGTAGAAATACAGGGTTGGGAATATCTAGTGGTACAAAAATCAACTTTTGGCCCAATTTTAAGGTGAGATAATTATGAGACATTTTTCGACCTCAAAGTCTTTGTTCTTTTCTCTCTACACCATTGTGAATAACACAGTGTATATATGAGATTAATTTATTACCTCGACTTTCCATTTTTGTTTTGTAAAGTAGTTTAATTTTTTATATCTATTTATAAAGTTAACTGCAGGAGTGTACCTGCAGTTAACTTTATACAGTTAAGAAGAGGTTGGTTTCAGTTTTAAAGATTGTATGTCAGTGTAAAACATCCATTATTATGCTTTCAAGTAAAATAGCTCCTAAAAATATGGATTACTATCAACTTTCAAGGAAAATAGCTCCTAAAAATATGGATTACTACCAACTTTCAAGGAAAATAGCTCCTAGAAATATGGATTACTAGCCACATAAATTGCTAACATTTGCTTTTATTATTATTATTATTATTATTTTAGACACAGTCTTGCTCTGTCACCCAGGCTGGAGTGCGGTGGTATTATCTCGGCTCACTGCAACCTCCACCTCTCGGGTTCAAGCAATTCTCCTGCCTCAGCCTTCCGAGTAGCTGGAATTACAGGCACCCACCACCACACCCAGCTAATTTTTGTATTTTTAGTAGAGACAGGGTTTTACCATGTGACCAGGCTGGTTTCGAACTCCTGACCTCAAATGATCCACCTGCCTCAGCCTCCCAAACTGCTGGGATTACAGGTGTGAGCCACCGCTCCCAGCCTATTTGCTAATATTTAACCTCTTGAGAGTCTTTAATTCTTTTTTTCAACAAGTGTTCATTACCTGCTATGTGCCAGCTTAGATGCTTTGGATGAAATACAGGTTGGTGCGAAAGTAATTGCGATTTTTGCCGTTAAAATTAGAAAAACCACAATTACTTTTGCACCAACCTAAATAACTAAAACACAATTTCTTCCTATCATGGGGCTTTCAGTTCAGTATGAGATAAGTAAAGAATTATATGGGTTGATAAATTTTCTGGAGGAACTATTGGGTGTTATTACAGTGTGCTCAATCTTTAGCAGTTAGGAAAGGATTCTTGAAGGTAGTTGTATTACCTGGGTTGGAGGTAAGTGTTGGGGACACAAGTGTTAGAAACAGAACAGTTTGTTTAAAAGTTGGGGACAAAAAAGGACCAGAATCAAGATTACGGCACCCTGGAGAAAGTTAAGCATGGCTCGGTCATAAATTAGGAGACAAGGAACAAATAGAGAAATACGTTTGGATAGAATAGTCAGATTATAGGCTGTGCTAAGTTGTTTGGGCTCCACTAGGGTTTCTAAATGCAGTTATTGGTAAACTGGACTTAGGAGAAGGGACAGGGTTGACATGACAAATCTAGTGAATTTATGTTCATTAAAATATCCCTTTTGAATTGATTTAGTTTTTGTATGTTTCTTTTTTATAATTCCAAAAAATCATACAAATAAGTTAAACTTATCCATCTAAAAGCTGCACACAAAACTTGATGTTAGATTCTTTTAAAATTACAAAATTAAGACTTCCAAAAGAATCTTGTTGAATAAGAGTAAAAGAAAGACCCTTACTCAGTAAAGCTGCGTAATACTTTGGCAGTTTGAACCCATGGCCATGCCTCTCTGTGTGATAAGGATTTGGCAAAACCATGGAAGAAACATGCATGTTTTTGAATTGTCTTTCCATGGTAACTTAAAACATTTTTTCATGAAACATGGATATATATCCTTAGAAAACTGCAAAACATAAAGCTTGTAAGTTATAAGACAAGATTTATCTCTTTTTTTTTTTTTTCTGAGAGAGAGTCTTGCTCTGTTGCCCAGGCCGGAGTGCAACAGTGTGATCTCTGCTCACTGCACCCTCCGCCTCCCGGGTTCAAGCAATTCTCCTGCCTCAGCCTCCTGAGTAGCTGGGACTACAGGCGTGTGCCGCCAAGCCCAGCTAATTTTTTTGTATCTTTAGTAGAGACGGTTTCACCATGTTGGCCAGGCTGGTCTCGAACTCCTGACCTCAAGTGATCTACCTGCCTCAGCCTTCTAAAGTGTTGGGATTACAGGCATGAGCCATGGCACCCGGCCAAGATGAAATGTCAAGGCCATTTTAGCCACTATGCTTTTAAGACTACTTAAAGCTGTGCTTTCAGGTCTCCCCAGGAATACTTGTTCACTCTATACTATTGCTGCTGCTGTTCTGGCTTGAGAATTTTGAGAATCACTAAGATACAATTTTAAGTTTTGACATGTAAATTATTTGGTTGAGTAGAAAGAATTAATGTAGATAAGCAAAAACCCCTTTATAAAAAATGCTTACCCTTTAAAAAATGTTGAATCCTCACAGTATGATTAAATACTACTTGTAAAAGTGTCTGTTAACCATAATGTATTTTTTAGATAATTTGAGTAGAATTATACGTGCAATATATTCTTGAGTTTGTGACCAACAAAGAAACAGATTAATGATTGAAAATTCACCATACATTACTACCTATGTCTCTCCACCTGCTATCTACTTCCAATTTTTTATATATATAAAAGTCATTAAAGTCATTTGTAATTGAGTTTGTTTTTTTTTCTTGAGACAGGGTCTCAC